CGAACTCCTAGTCTCAAGCAATCCTCCCATCTCAGCCTCCCAAGTAGCTGGGACTACGGTCGCATGCCACTGCGCTGGCTCCCATATACTTTAAATCATCTCTAGGTTACTTATAATACCTAATACAATGTAAATCCTAGGTAAATAGTTGTACTGTATTTTAAATTTTGCATTATTTTTTATTTGATTCAAAAATGTTTCTGGTCCATGGTTGGTTAAATCCATGGATGCAAAACCCACAGATACAGAGGGCACCCTGTGTATGTATGTGTATGTGTGTGTGTGTGTGGGTGGGTGTGTAAATATATACATGGATAGGAGGCCTGAGGTAGACGTTTTACCTGGAGATATAATTTGGCAGTGTTTGCAATTACTCAGGGAGAGTCTGTACAGTGAAAAGAGAATTGATGGAAGCTTGCGAACCAACAGTCCTTAAACAGCTGGCAGAGAAAAGGCAGCCCTGGAGGAAACCAACAGACAACAGCAGATGGGGAGAAGAGGAAAGAGTGGCGTTACCGGGAGTGAAACGAATAGAGGAGCCAGGGAGGATCAGAGGGAGGGAAAATTGTGTGGAATGCGGTACAGAGGTCAGAAAAGAGTCCATTTGATTTGGCGGTAGGTAATCTTTCCCAGAGCAGTTTCGGTGTTAGTGGTTCAGGCGGGAATTCCAATGCAAGAAACCAGTGAACGAATGAGAGAGTGAGTAGGGAAAGTGAAGGTGAGTACGTTAATGAATGAATAAATCAAGTCTGTACCCTCTCTTGCCCGGGGGATTTCCAGGGCCAATGTCGCACTTTGGTGAGGAGGAAAGGCCTGGTCACGGCTTGGGGTGACGCCTAGGAAACTGTCAGCCTCGCAAACCCATAGGCGCAGCCCCAAGGTCAGGGTCACCTCGAGCCTCCAGACAACTCGTCACCTTGACGACCAACTGAAAAAACCGGAAGGGATGGAAGCAGCGGATCATCTCGCGATATCTGGAGCGTCTGCGCCTGCCTTCCTGACCTGGGACTTGTTTCCAGCTCTCGCGAGACTTTCAGGGGTCGGAGCGCGGGGGCCGGCCGAGAGGAAAGCTGGAGGCGCGGGTGGGGAACATGTCTGAGTCGGAGCTCGGCAGGAAGTGGGACCGGTGTCTGGCGGATGCGGTCGTGAAGATAGGTAAGGGGCTTTTCGCCCCAGCAGGCCCGGCCAGATTTAGCATGTTTTTTCTCCCTCTTTGTAGGTACTGGTTTTGGATTAGGAATTGTTTTCTCACTTACCTTCTTTAAAAGTAAGTGTCACTCTGTCTTTTCAACATAATGTCCTATTGGGATTTTCCCTTTTTTGCTCACTAGGAAGAATGTGGCCATTAGCCTTCGGTTCTGGCATGGGATTAGGAATGGCTTATTCCAACTGTCAGCATGATTTCCAGGCTCCATATCTTCTACATGGAAAATATGTCAAAGTATGTACAGAATATATATTTCTCTTTCCTTCATCCTGCCACGGCCCTGCACCTGCCATTTTAGAACCTGCTGAAACCGTCAGCTGCCTGCAGCCAGCCCATGTCTGCTGGAGAGATGGGAGTAGGGGAGCCATCTCTGCACCAAAGCAAGAGTGAGGTCATCACAGGGACCATGCAAGAAGAGGCGCAGCTGTGTGGCACTGAAGCCGGCAGCCGGCCTTTTCCACCACTCCCTGGCTCCTCGCTTTCCTGGCATCAGAGCTGATTGTGGGGAGAACCGAAAGGAGCAGACAGAGAAGCTTCAGGTCTTTTGCTTAAAACATTTCCATTGTTCCAAACAGTTTTAAGCTGAATGTCCTTGCTTTACAGGAGCAGGAGCAGTGACTTCACCTGAGAACATCCCAGCGGGAGGACAAGAGAAATCATGTTTATTCCTCAGGAATACTGAAGTGCCCTGGAGTAAGCTGCCATTCTTCTGTAACAATGTTATCAGTAATGCTTTAAACTCCAGCACCTGGTTATGCATTTGAAACCAAGTCTGTTTCTTGTTTTGTATTTTCTCTCTGGAAGTTGTAAGGAGGTGGTCTTAAATAAATTAAACAAAAAGAGGAAGTCCATTGCATGGCCTTTGTTTCTTCACCTTTGGTCTCTGAGCATGAGGAGGACTGTGTGTGAACTGCCAGCAGCTGTAGCCACCTGCTCACAGCCTCTCTGAGAACCCCCTGAAACCAGTTGTTGGGTATCCTTCCCATTTGCCCCCTCAGGCGTAGTTTTCAGAACTGCTTCCACCTCGTAATCAGAAGTTGAAGATTGCTGCTGCGTGGCCTGATGGAGATGACTGATGTCTTAAGGCGCCTTTCCTTCTGTGGCACCTCTTCGTGTGTTCTCACCTGGGGACCTGGCAGGGCACATCTCCGCTGTGCCTACTGCAAGGCGGTCCCACTGCTGCTGTATTAGCAGGGGAAGAATCCTGGCTGTGTGGATGGCCCACTCCATTGAAGTCAAGTCCTGCAGCTTCATAGAGCTTGAGACAGTCCAAGCTTCAGCTCTGGAGGGCGGAGGAAAGCTCATGGCATACCCACCTGGCCGGAGGAGCCCGATTGGGGTTAATTTTATCTTCACGTAGCAGCTGAAGTTTGAGGACAAAAGGGCCACTTCTGATGCCCCTCTGAGTTTGTTCCTGTGGTTTCACTTGAACCAGGGATGCTAGATGCAAAAGTCATATTTTAGCAATTTCTTCAGACGATATACAGAACCCCAGCGCTCAGCCGTTCTTATTTCTTTTTCCTTATCGTAGAATTAAGATAGGGAGAGCCCGATCCCACTTGCCCCTGTATCCTGTAAATGTTGATTTATCATCTACTGTAAGCGAGGCACTGTTGTAAGCAGCAGAGATAAATGGATAAATAGACACAGGCTTCTGCCTTCAAGGAGCTTAGAGTCTGATGGAAAGACAGACGTGCAAACACAACTCTGAAAGAAGTGTTTTAATGGAGAAGAGAGGTGTAGGCAAAGTACACTGAGAACAAAGGAGAAGGAGCAACTATGTCTCCCTAGGATGGCCCCACAGGCGACGGAATGCCTGCGCTGGGACCCGAAGTTGACTGGGAATCCCAGACAGAAGGAGGGTAGCCTCTGTGTTTGCTCAGGATCATGTAATGCATATTATAGCTGGGAAATCGCAAGTAGTTCAGCATAGCCAGGGTGTGTAGGGGCAGGGGAAAGGCATGGAGGGGGAGGCTGGGCAATAGGGTACAACTCATGTCTGACTCCAGTTCTGGAACATTGATTAGACCTTAGTTCTTGCAAGTGCTATAGTGAGTACATTCAGGGTAGCAAATACCCTCCCTCAGCCTCCCCACTCCCTTTTCCAGAAAGGTCTGCTAGGCTCTGCCCTGCAAACTGTCCAGGCTCCTCTGCCCTCTGGGCTTGTTTTCCTCTTTATTGCTACTTGGCTGTTTTTCACTTGGTCCTCTTCATTCTATGATTAAGGCAACCCATATAATTGAAAGAAAAATAATGTGCAGCCTGTTTCATCCCTTCCACTTGTTTTCTTACTATTTATTTATTTATTTCTGAGATGGAATTTTGCTCTTGTTGCCCAGGCTGGAGTGCAATGGTGGCGATCTCGGCCTGCTGCAACCTCCGCTTCCTGGGTTCAAGCGCTTCTCCTGCCTCAGCCTCCCGAGTAGCTGGGATTACAGGCATGCGCCATCACACCTGGCTAATTTTGTATTTTTAGTAGAGACGGTGTTTCTCCTTGGTCATGCTGGTCTCCAACTCCCGACCTCAGGTGATCCTCCCGCCTCGGCCTCCCAAAGTGCTGGGATTACAGGCGTGAGCCACCGCACCCAGCCTCCTATTTGCTTTAAAAGTAATTTCCTGGCCGGATGCGGTGGCTCACACCTGTAATCCCAGCACTTTGGGAGGCCAAGGCAGGTGGATCATGAGGTCAAGAGATCAAGACCATCCTGGCCAACATTGTAAAACCCTGTCTCTACTAAAAATATAAAAATCAGCTGGGCATGGTGGCGCACACCTGTAGTCCCAGCTACTCAGGAGGTTGAGGCAGGAGAATCATTTGAACCCGGGAGGCAGAGGTTGCGGTGAGCTGAGATCGCGCCACTGCACTCCAGCCCGGCGACAGAGCGAGAATCTGTCTCAAAAAAAAAAAAAAAAAAAAAGCATTTTCCTTCCCCAATTTTTCTGTCATTTTCCCATCCTCATTCAGGCAGAGAGAAGAATAACATGCCCCCTTCCAAAAAAGACAAAACACAAGGTAGCCACAAATTCCCTAGACACATTAGAAAAATAGGGAGTGGAGAGGGGCATTGGAATGAAAGTTCTCTATCTCATTAGCTGTTAGGCTTTAGGCATTTATTTGGATGGATCCCTTTGGCACCTTGGAAGCACCACTGAAGTGCTCTGAGAAAGGGGTCAGCTGTCTGAGGGAATAGTTCTGGATAGAGGCCACAGGAAGCACTGGCCAGTTGCTTTAGTTCTAGATAGCTTTGTATTCCCGCCTTGTTGCCCTTAGCGGAGGCTGGCCCAAAGCACACTTGATCTTGTCCCCACTCCCTGCCCCCATCTCAGATCAACCTTCAGAAAGTCCCGGCTTGTTGGCAAAGGCACACATTCTGTGTTACTCTTAAGTTTCATTAGAAATTCAAGTCCTCTGGGGCCCTGTTCCCTTGTGGGCTTGTGCAACTGACTTTGTTTCTTGTCTGCCTTTCTGGAACCAAATCCAAGGAAATTCATGGGTTTGGGGAGACAGCGATGGGAACCCAGCAGGGCACAGGATGCTAGGATAAAGCTGTGGCGCCCCAAAAGTGGCCTGCTCTGCCAACATACATAAATACATACAGTCTGAGCTTGACACTGTATAATTTGGCCCAGAACAATATGTATTTTGAGCTCATTTAGGTGAATGACTTTGGCATTCCATGTACCCACTAGGGGAAGCTTTATCAGGCTGCATTTGCCTTATGCAGAAGTATGCCTTTGTTCTGAGAAATGGCCTCAGAACACACTGTTGAGCTGTCTCCTTTAGTGAGTGTCATCCTCTCATCCATTTCAAAAGATTGCAGATGCCGTCTTGAAGTCCTGCTTGTAAGAAATGCAGGGGTTGGGAATGGAGGAGATGACGATGTAGTTTTGCTTTTAGTTTTCCCAAACCTGTTTACATTTTTTAAAAATGTAACCAACCCATAATTGCATTTTACTTGTCGTGGTTCGATCTGATTGTATTGTCGAAGGACTATTTTTGAACCTGTCCAAATAAACTCTGCAAAGTATTTCCACAAGGATGTGACTCCATGGCGCTTGGACAGCCTTT